TTTCACTCACAAGAGACGATGCAGCACTTATCTGATGGAGCAGAAGCTCTAATTGCTTCGAGGTACAAGTCCATCTAAACCTCTGAGATCTCACCCGTCCCCGGTAAGCCCTTGCGCCCTCCAGACAAGCTCCTCAGTGAAAGCAAGCGCCGCACCGGTGCCTGTGCCAGTCTCCCAGAAAGGAGCATAAGGAGTGTTCCACCACCACTCTGGATTCTTTATTCCAACAACCCAGCCGGAGGGGAAAATCTGCTAAACCACCCCACAAGGCAGAAACTTTATCAAAATCTGGCACTACAACACTGGCCCTCATCACGCCGCCACAAATTGCGAGGGATAGAAGAAAGCTGCAAAGTCACGTTAAAAGGAAGCCTAGTCAAAAAGTGAAAATTTTGTCCCGCCCTAGGCACACAGCACTCACAGCATAAGATGTAGTTCCATGAGTCCTAGGAAAGGGGGAAGAAAGGAAAAAACCAAACATCTGCTCTAGGTTTAGAAGAGGGATAACATCAGCGCCAAGCAAACCGAAAGCGCAGAGGACTCAGAAGAGGGGAAGAGGAATAACTTTATCTGTCCTGGAGGTGGGCGAAGAGCAGTCTCCACCGGCCGCGCGTCACGCTCCCATTTAACCTTTTCCATGCCGCGACGCCCACACTCCGCCCTCGAGGGACTAGCCCCCCCCACGATCCAGAGCAGAAGCGGCTCGCCCCGCTGCATCCACGGGCCCTCACCCAAGCGTCCAGTCCTGCCTTTCTCCCCCCACCTCGCCCAATACCTGTCCGAGAGCAGGCGTTCTGCCCTCTCGCCCCGCCCTTGCCCAGGCAGCCCCCGGTCGCGACGGCTCTCCTCGGGGCTCGGGGGCGCTGGGCGGCGGCCCTGGGCTGCTTTGGCTAACTTGGCTGCGGGGCAGGCGCGAGGAGCGGCGCGCCGACCGGGCCGAGCGGAGAGGCCGCCCATTGGCCGGCCAGCGCCACGTGGCCGCCCCCGCCGGTATATTAGGCCACTATTTACCTCCGGCTCACTCGCCATGGGTTGGAGAGGGCAGCTCGGGTAGAGAGGGCTGGCGGAGCGGCGCAGACGGCGGCAGTCCTGCTCAGCCTCTGCCCGGCTCCGTACTCCGGCCCCGGCCTGCGCCCTCAGAAAGGTGGGGCCCGAACCATGAGCTCCTACCTGGAGTACGTGTCATGCAGCAGCAGCGGCGGGGTCGGCGGCGACGTGCTCAGCTTGGCACCCAAGTTCTGCCGCTCCGACGCCCGGCCCGTGGCTCTGCAGCCCGCCTTCCCTCTGGGCAACGGCGACGGCGCCTTCGTCAGCTGTCTGCCCCTGGCCGCCGCCCGACCCTCGCCTTCGCCCCCGGCCGCCCCCGCGCGGCCGTCCGTACCGCCTCCGGCCGCGCCCCAGTACGCGCAGTGCACCCTGGAGGGGGCCTACGAACCTGGTGCCGCACCTGCCGCGGCAGCTGGGGGCGCGGACTACGGCTTCCTGGGGTCCGGGCCGGCGTACGACTTCCCGGGCGTGCTGGGGCGGGCGGCCGACGACGGCGGGTCTCACGTCCACTACGCCACCTCGGCCGTCTTCTCGGGCGGCGGCTCTTTCCTCCTCAGCGGCCAGGTGGATTACGCGGCCTTCGGCGAACCCGGCCCTTTTCCGGCTTGTCTCAAAGCGTCAGCCGACGGCCACCCTGGTGCTTTCCAGACCGCATCCCCGGCCCCAGGCACCTACCCCAAGTCCGTCTCTCCCGCCTCCGGCCTCCCTGCCGCCTTCAGCACGTTCGAGTGGATGAAAGTGAAGAGGAATGCCTCTAAGAAAGGTAAGTCCGCGGGCCTTGGATGGGGCCACCTGGCGCTGGGAGCGTGGTGTCGCTGCCTTTCCAGACAGCGGTTTGGGTTTTGTGGAGGAGACGCGTTCCCGGGCGAATTCCATGGAGTCTGCCTCGAGTACAGATTCGGAAAATGTGCCAGGCATTGAGAAAATTTCAGGAAGGAGCTCTCCGTGGAACTTCTCCTGGTACAAATTCTGTTCCTAGGGACCCAGGAGGGGGCCTGGCTGACGCCCTGTCTTTACGTTGCAGGCAAACTCGCCGAGTATGGGGCCGCTAGCCCCTCCAGCGCGATCCGCACGAATTTCAGCACCAAGCAACTGACAGAACTGGAAAAAGAGTTTCATTTCAATAAGTACTTAACTCGAGCCCGGCGCATCGAGATAGCCAACTGCTTGCACCTGAATGACACGCAAGTCAAAATCTGGTTCCAGAACCGCAGGATGAAACAGAAGAAAAGGGAACGAGAAGGGCTTCTGGCCACGGCCATTCCTGTGGCTCCCCTCCAACTTCCCCTCTCTGGAACAACCCCCACTAAGTTTATCAAGAACCCCGGCAGCCCTTCTCAGTCCCAAGAGCCTTCGTGAGGCCGGTACTTGGGGCCGAAAAACTGTGGCCTGCAGAAGTCCCAGGCGACCCCCATCCCTATCTAGACTTAGGAGCTCAGTTTGGGATGGAGGTGGGAGAACAAAAATGAATAGGGATTTCACTTGGGAAATGAAGTACTTTAGTTGGCTTCCGAGTTCCAGACTATATGTCCAGATATTAATTGACTGTCTTGTAAGCCACTTGTTTGGTTATGATTTGTGTCTTATCAGGGAAAAGGTGCCCAGCTGCCAGCCCAGCTCCGCTGCTATCTTTGCCTCACTTAGTCATGTGCAATTCGCGTTGCAGAGTGGCAGACCATTAGTTGCTGAGTTCTGTCAGCACTCTGATGTGCTCAGAAGAGCACCTGCCCAAAGTTTTTCTGGTTTTAATTTAAAGGACAAGGCTACATATATTCAGCTTTTTGAGATGACCAAAGCTAGTTAGGGTCTCCTTGATGTAGCTAAGCTGCTTCAGTGATCTTCACATTTGCACTCCAGTTTTTTTTTCTTTAAAAAAGCGGTTTCTACCTCTCTATGTGCCTGAGTGATGATACAATCGCTGTTTAGTTACTAGATGAACAAATCCACAGAATGGGTAAAGAGTAGAATCTGAACTATATCTTGACAAATATTATTCAAACTTGAATGTAAATATATACAGTATGTATATTTTTTAAAAAGATTTGCTTGCAATGACCTTATAAGTGACATTTAATGTCATAGCATGTAAAGGGTTTTTTTTGTAATAAAAATTATAGAATCTGCTGCTCTCTGCTTTTCTTACACTCTTTAATAAT